TAGTTTTAGAAACAACTAGCAGAATTATATAGACGAAGATGCCAGGAAATGCTTCTCAGAGAATCTGGCTTGGCAAATATCTCAACAAAGAGGGCTGAGCAGGGATGAGCCGAAGGAGAGGATGGAAAGTAGGTTGTGGGTGAGTTTTCCAGGCAGCATGTGCAAAGGTCCAGGAGAAAGAGGAAGGAGCCTGTACTTGGAGGAATATTCGATTACTATTATCAGTGTCACACTTGCTATTCATCTAGACAGAAGCTCCTGAAACAAAAAGGATACACTTCAAAAGATGCCAATATATCCATGACCACACAAAAGAGTGTCTAGTCATATAATAAAGGGTGTACATATGCAGGCAACTCACATCCTGCCAAATATTAAATTTCTAATTTTATTATAATTTCAAATAAAACATTAGATTTATTATTATACAGAGTCATACTCCTTGACTGGGAAACTCTCAACTCAATAAACATTCTTTAGTCTCATGTCTTTTCTAAAGGAAAGAAATTAATGTTATATTCTTGGGTGAAAAAAAATGTGAGGTCTCAAAAGAGTATAATACAATTTGGGGATGCATATATATTTTACATGTATATAGACACATAAAAATCTAAAAGAATAAATTTTAATATGTTAACAGAAGACAGAAGTCATGTATTTTTTACTTTCTTCTTTTTGGCATATCTCTTTTTCTAACTTTTTTTTTTTCTTTTTACAAAAAACAATTGTTATTTGTGTACTTTTAAAACCTCACAGTAATATTTTCACACTACCTTCTTGGCTGAAAGTTCACACTCGGAATTCCAGAGCAGTCCATGGCCAGGCCCACTGGGCTCCCCTTGCTCTCTCCTTGGCTTTGGTAACCACTGGCCCCAGGGACTCAGCCTGCTTTCCTATCCATCCCCTCAGTAGCTGTCACCATGCAGGTTACCCCTTCTGTTTCTTCTACCACTAACTCCATGTCTGACTGCAAGTGAAAGGAACAGAAGCCCAAACCTTTGGGTTTTAAGGAGTTTATTGCTAATCTGTAAAACAGAAAGAGACAGGAGATAAGCATGACAAAATATAGGGAAGAAATGACTTTTGCCTAAACTTCCAAATTGTGTACAATTGAAGCCTCTGCTTTATAGCTCTTAGCACACCTCTCAAATAAGAAGGCAGTACTGGGAAGGCTCTGAACCTGTGGCAGAACCACTGATAGCTGTGGAGCTATTCCAAGGAGTCTGGGAATCAGGGGGATTATCAAGATCATTGTTAGAATAAATTAATCTTACTGTATATATAGCAGAAGTTTTCAAGCATATGTAAATGCTACTAATAACCAAATAATTACACCTTGTTTTTCTTTAAACTGTAACTCTCAAGTATGTCTCTACATAATTTTTTGATGGTAGTGTCTGCATGCTCAAAAAGCTTGAAAACACTACTGGAGAAGAAGGTCTCGGGAGTGTGATGAAATACGTTTACATGGCAGCTTCATCATTTAATTGGTGAAAGTGACTATGTGTCTTAAACTCTCTGAGCCTCAGTTTGCACATCCAAAAGCAAGGATATAATGCCATGAACCTTTCCACCTCAAGTCCACAAGGCAGAATAGCAAGATGTTAACTGCCACTCTGAGGACCACCAAATAAAAGGACAATTTATTAGGCCACTTGCCAGCATGGACACAATCGACTCTTGGCATTTCTTATTATCCACAGAAAAATTAAAAGTATAAATGTAGAACAAAATTATCGTGTTTTTTTTAATAGTAACATGTAAGATCAATCTTTGTCTTTAAAATACCGTGTATCTCATTCTTGGAAAGCGTCAAAATGAAAATGGTATAGTAAGTTTTACCTACAACTTGAATTAAAATTATTCTTGAAATATGTTCTGAATGGTTAGATGAAATGGTAATTAAATACAAATAGAGATAATCATATACTCTCTCTCCATAAGGCTCCCACCTCCTTCAATGAAGTCTAGTTCACCTAAAATGACACTATTAACATTAATTCAATATTCTAAGTTGATAAGCACATTAAATCAAAACACAGCAAGATTATTTTAAGAGTCTGACTGAAATGTCAGGATGAGAAATAGATTAATAAATATTGGCTTCTAATGTTGGTAATGAAAACAAACACGTTATTTTCAGAAAATAAAAGGTCTTCGCCATTAGGTACAAATCATAAAGGGATTATCTACAGTTACTACACTGTAACAACTTTTTACATATTGTATTATAGAACAAGCTTTTGAGAAGACAAAGCAACACATCAGCAGTTTAACCAATTGTCTTTCTCTTTTAACAGGCTGGTCTACATTAGATTAGATATAAAAGGCCCAGGTATTACTTGTGTTCGATCTTAGCCAAATGGCTGAGAAACATCCAGGTACATTTAAGTCAGTGACAAAAGAAAACACTATCCCTTAGTAAAATTACATAAAATAGGAAACATCTCTTACTTTAAGAGCAACCATGGTACTTGTTCCTATGGTGAAAACTGATGTTATCTCGATTAGTTAATTATTCATCCCAACACCTGGTCTTGCTCCCTTTTCCACCTCTAGCTATGTTAACAATAGAGTTCAGTAATTTGCTGATAAAGAATCTTAACTGCAGTATCTAACAGACCTTAGTGATTAAGCATATGACTTACCCTTTGTACAGAAGTAAACTGAGGCCAAAAGAACTGAGGTATCTTATTAAAAATCAGAGAGCTAGTTAGTTGAAAAGTCCACCTGTCCTTCCTTTCCACATGTCTCACCAGAAAAACAGCAATGGTGAAAAGTCAACTCTGTTTTTAATGGGCCACTTTGTATATTTTAACTGTTAAAATAATCCAAGAGGATAGTAGTCATATACGAAGATCCTTTAGATATAATGTGTAGGACCAGCATTAATTTAATCAACCAAGTCTCCTCTCATTGAATTGTTAATTCATAATTACAAAGATGACATTACAGTAAATTAAGAAATACTGTAATTTCATTCTCTCCAAAAAGTATACATTGAAGTTTGGTGAATACTGTTATATTTTCAACTAATAAATCAATGTGCCAATTCTGGGTCTTAGGCATATTGTATATACTGGAATGATATTCACTTTAATTAAATTTGTTTTGAGATGTAGAATGTAATACAGATCCTACGTGTTTTTAAAAGTTCACATCAATTTCAAGCTTTTAAAAATGTATGTACACAAGAAAGCTTCTTTTGCAATTTATATGTTTACAAATGTTGCCATTAGCTAAGCTATATTTTGGAATGTGATCAAACAATATTGAATGTCAAGTCTTAACAGCAGGGCTGGTCTAAGGAATTCCCTCTAAGCTAAATCTGATCCTTTCATATGTGGCTACTGCTCTTTTAAACTACTGTATCCCTAAAGGGCTAAAAGGAAGAAAATCCTAACTTAATAAGTGAAGGCAGCAAGGCATAGTATTTGAATGGCTACCTTTCATTTTAACTCTACTTCTTAAATTCAAAATTGGATTTGGGTTTGTTTCAAGTTGTTCACAATTTACTAACGAAATGTGCATCTCTCATTCTTCCCCCAAAAGAAAGAAGTCATCCACTCCAGCTACATATAAGTCTCCAATTTCTGTCTTACAACTAAACGTGAAAACCGAAATACCACTCATTGAAAAAAAAAATGTACAGAGAATTGGCAGGCTGCATGTTTATGTGAACCTTCAGAAAACATGGAAACACGCAGCCCCAACTCACCAGGAAAATCAACACTTGTGATCAAACTATTTTGTGACATTTTATGTCTTTTATACATTTCACTTCATATCCAGTATTCCAGTTTTGCACCGGCTTGCCTGTATCAACCCCAAATCGCCTGAGAGCAATCTAGTACTGTAGCAGAACCGTTTCAACATGAAGAGTTCTGCTCATCGCCTGTGGCGTGGTCTTCGAAACACCTGAATCAAACATTGATTCCCCTCTCCCTGCTATTTAAAACCGAGGGACGTCAGGCTTGGGTTGTAGGTAAAGAAAAGCCACAGTAATCAAACAAGCAACCAAAATACCCGAACACGGAACACGCTAAGAACAAAGGAAACACAAGAGTGTGAACAGGAAATGAAGCAACTCTACACCCATAAATACCTTCTGGGGCCGCCAACATAGGTAAAAGTAAAGGTGGAGTCTGAGTATCTGAAATCTGAAACAGAAAGTCCTGTCAAAAGCTACCCCTGGAGTGGATTTGTTTTAACCCCGATCAGGACTTGGGCCCTCCATTTGGTGGAGTCAGGGGAGGCCTGGCCGGGCGGGAGGCGAGGGCTAGAGGGCGGCGAGGTCTCTCCGCGCAGCGTCCGAGGGGATGCGGCGCGCCCCCGACTGGGTGCAGCGGCAGGCCGCCCCCGGCAGCAAGTGCCGGGTGCCATGGCAACGGCGGGAATTTCCCGGTCGGGGAGGCCGGAAGCAGCCCCAGCCGGGCTCGCGGCAGCGAAAGCAAAATCCGATCTCTCTCCCGGGGGAGCAAAATGGACGAAAGGCGACCCCCCAGGCAGGGGCGCTGGGTGCCTTGGGAATCCGAGGAATCCCTTCTCTTTGCCAGTCGGAGGGGACTAGATGGAGCCGAAGGGGCCGGAGATGGGCCGAGCGCTGCCCCCCGGGGGTCCTCGGCGCCGGGCGCAGCTTAGGAGCGCAGCGCAGCAGGCTCCATTCCCGGCCGCCGCCGCTCAGCCCATTACGCAAACCTGGCGGGTCCAACCAACCCCGCTCTGCCGCCGCTGCTGGAACCCAGGAGGCGTGCTTGCAGGCTTCGGGCACTACGCGGGGCTGGAAATACCACGCACTGCCCCTTCGCCTAGACCCCCGCTCGGGCCACGCGGGTTCTGCCCTCAAAGCTGGTAGCTGCCCCATACTTGGGGGTGGGGGGAGGGCGGACGTGCAAACCCTCCACCCCACCCCCAGCCACACACGTCGCGGTCGGAGAACTGAGAAAGGGGCGCTGGGTCCGAGGTTCTGGAAAAGCAAGAACTCACCTGCAAACAGGCAGTCCTCAGCTCTGGACTTCTGGATCACGACGTCGATATCCTTCTGAATTCGGTCTTGCCTTGAACACATCCCCATTAAATAAATCCTTGGAAAAGAAGCAGCCGCTATTTCCACCCCACCCCCCTCGCACGCTTTCAGCTTTCGTAAATATTCAGTTAAAAATGAAACCTCTGGCCGAGGCAGGGGCTGAAGGCCAAGTGGTTTTGGAAGTGATCCTGGGTGAGAGGAGGAGGAGGAGGAGGAGGAGGAGGAGGAGGAGGTGGAGGAGGAGGGGGAGGTCGGCTTTCCATTTCCAGATGTTACCGTCCAGCTGCTGCTCGCCGCTGCTGGATTCCAGTTTCCTCCCCTTCTGGCGATGGATTGGTGATGACACCGAGTCTCACTTTCTCCTTCCCCCGCCCGGACCAACCGCCGTGGGGGGCCGAGGGTGCCGGGGACGGCCGGAGAGCGATCACCGGCTGGGCGGCGGGAGCCGACGAGGGGCGAGCCCCGCTCCGGCTCAAGCGCGCACACCCCTCACGGCCCGCACTCCGGCCTTCCACACCCGTGCACACTCTCGCCCGCGGGCGGCGGCAGCCGTGCCCAGGCTGCTGCAGCGCCACCCGCCCGCCGCGGACCCTCCGCGCCCTCCGCCTAGTCACCCGGCCCGGCCGCGGGCCGCCGGGGCTCGCAGAGTGTCAGCCATCCCGGGCAGGAGTCGCGTCTCCCCACCCCGACCTCCACTCGCGCCGGGAGCTGAGCGGCAGTGTAGGTAGTGAAGACTCCCTGGGGCTCCCAGCCTTCCCTCTCCGCGCTCTCCCCCCGTCACTTTTATGAATTCGACTCCACTTTCTAAAGGAATTATGAGTCTTGTGGCAAACACAAACCGGAGTGGCCGGGAGGGGGAAAAGGGGGGAAAAGAAAATCTTTAAAAATTAAAAAAATAATAAAACGAACAAATCTCTACTTGTTGCCACATCAGATAACACGGAAAAAGCCTTGAAATTACTCCAGATGTGCACCCTCCCCTTCCCTCAGTGCCTGAGTCTTTTTCTTCCAGATCGAAGTATTTCAGCCCTTTTGGGGCGCCGTTTGCGAAACACAGCCCCTTTTGAGGGACTTCCTCCTCTTGAAAAGACTCACCAGTTCTCCCTTCCTAGGTGTTTCTGTTCATGAGAAATTGTCAGAATCAACTGGCACGTTCCAGGGTCTTCCTAAAGGATGGAAACCTGTTTGGCTTGCTTTTTAAAACCACCTCCTTTGACAGTCAGCCCAGGGAAAGCTACAATCCAGGTTTTCAGAAATGAGATACTGCTCTGATTCTCACTTTCTGTTCTGCCTAAGGACACCTCAGGCTGACGTAGCTGCCCCACCTCTATATTGGTTTATGCCCTAGGAGGGGTCTCCAGCAGGCACTTTTCTTGTTGATCTTTTCTCCGCTGAGAAGGCTCCCGCCAGTAGACCATGACTCGTTTTGCTTTGCATTCTCAGTGCCACGTACAGTGCCTGGAATACAGGAGGGTGGCCTAAATGTTGGCTGAATGCATGAATGGTCATTTCTTGCAGCCTCTTTTCATTACCCTGTCTCATCAGCTTTCTTATCAGAATAAGTGCCCAAGAGTGCCAAACGGTTTCAGACCCTTAATCAATTTAGTTCTGATTCTGACCGTGACAACATGATGTTCAGCACGGTAGGAATGACTGCCATCTCTGAAGGAGTCTTAAGATTCTGTAGAATCAGTGAAAGATTCTATGTTCTAACGCCTTTATCTTTCAGGAAAGAAATTACAAAATAGTTTCATTGTCCAGTCATATTCACTATGAGTTATAAGAGGAAACATTCTATCTAGAATTAGAAATACCATTTGACCCAGCCATCCCATTACTGGGTATGTACCCAAAGGACTATAAATCATGCTGCTATAAAGACACATGCACACGTATGTTTATTGCGGCACTATTCACAATAGCAAAGACTTGGAACCAACCCAAATGTCCAACAATGATAGACTGGATTAAGAAAATGTGGCACATATACACCAGGGAATACTATGCAGCCATAAAAAAGGATGAGTTCATGTCCTTTGTAGGGACATAGATGAAATTGGAAATCATCATTCTCAGTAAACTATCGCAAGAACAAAAAACCAAACACCGCATATTCTCACTTATAGGTGGGAATTGAACAATGAGAACACATGGACACAGGAAGGGGAACATCACACTCTGGGGACTGTTGTGGGTTGTGGGGAGGGGGGAGGGATATCACTGGGAGATATACCTAATGCTAGATGACGAGTTAGTGGGTGCAGCGCACCAGCATGGCGCATGTATGCATATGTAACTAACCTGCACATTGTGCACATGTACCCTAAAACTTAAAGTATAATAATAATAAATTTAAAAAAAAGAACAAAACATCACATTGTACCACATAAAAAAAAAAAAGTTGGATTTTGCAAGGAAGATAGACATCTGAATAAAGTTTGGCCAAGCAAGGAATCTTTGTTAGTACTACTTCTTGTTTAAGGAAAGAAGAGACACTCATCTTTCCTTCAAACAATATAAGTCTCTTTTCTTGTTTGATCACCTTTTATTCATTAAGAACCAGTTGAATCATCTGTTGGGACTTGGTAGCAGAGGATATTTCCTGGATAGTGTGAGCTATCAAGCCTTTAATGTGGGAAGTTTAGTTTCTATAAAAATAAAATTAAAAAAGATTAATAGTTGGAACGAACTATAAAGACAGTTTCTGAGCCCAGAGGGCAGCTGATCAATAAGATTTCTAGATGCTGGGCTTGTAGTATCTTCAGCTGGAGTGAGAAGAGGCATTGGATTAGTTTGCAGTTTGAATGCCATAAAGATGGGCCACACACAAGCTGTTGTGGTAATTTTTCTGAAGCTTATGTCAAGTCATCCAGTTTCAGTTTGAAGGACTTCAAGAAATGAAAAGTTTATAATTTTAGTGATTCCAAGCCAGAATAGCAGGAAAAAAATGAAATATTAATTTGGAGTGTTGT